AAAGAAAAAAAATTAACCCCTTACTCACATTAAAACTGTATTTTGGGGGTAATTTACATAAGCCACACAATTATCCTTTTAATTAAGATCTAATATTCTTTTTTTTTTTTTTGAGACAGAGTCTCGCTCTGTCGCCAGTCTGGAGTGCAGTGGTGGGATCTCGGCTCACTGCAAGCTCCGCCTCCCGAGTTCAAGTGATTCTCCTGCCTCAGCCTCCCGAGTAGCTGGCACTACAGGCACGCCGCCACCATGCCCAGCTAATTTTTTTTTTTTTTTTTTTTTTTTTGAGACGGAGTCTCGCTCTGTCACCCAGGCTGGAGTGCGGTGGCGCAATCTCGGCTCACCGCAACCTCCGCCTCCCGGGTTCAAGCGCTTCTCCTGCCTCAGCCTCCCGAGTAGCCGGGGTTACAGGCAGGCACCACCATGCCCGGCTAATTTTATTTGTATTTTTAGTAGAGACGGGTTTCTCCATTGTTGGTCAGGCTGGTATCGAACTCCCGACCTCAGGTGATCCACCCGCCTCGGCCTCCCAGAGTGCTGGGATTACAGGCGTGAGCCACCGCGCCCGGCAATTTTTTTGTATTTTTAGTAGAGAAGGGGTTTCACCATGTTGGCCAGGATGATCTAAATCTCTTGACCTGATCCGCCGGCCTCTGCCTCCCAAAGTGCTGGGATTACAGGCGTAAGCCACCGCGCCTGGCCCATTTTTCTTCTTTTATCTGATAACCTTACTCCCCTCCACAAACACACAGCCAAAGAAACGAATTGTGTCGCTCTTGAATCATAGAATAATTCTAAATTATGTTACGATTAAACAGGAGGGGCGGGGCCCTGTCCATCACGTGACTCTCTCGGTGCTGTCTCCGGCCGTTGATTGGCCTGGGCGGGGAGGGCGGCCGTTGATTGGTTCGGGCCCACTCGCGCGGGCGCCACTCTCTTTGTCTGACAAGAGAGTCGTGAAGCCTCCGCGGTCCTAGAGGGGCCGCTGGCTGGGACGCTTCGCTCGGCGCGCGCAGGTGGAGCCAGCGAGAGGCTCTGAGGCTGCCAGAGTGGTTGTGTCTGTTCCTCCGGTAAGGGGTGATTCGCCGAGGGGCGCGGACCAGACAGACCTCGGGTCAGGCCCGGGAACCCCGAGAGGAGAGCCCAGCCCCTGGTGGAGGCGGCTTGGCGGAGATTCGGAGCCGTCAGCAGGTTTGGGGAGAAGGAAACGAGTGTTGTGGGGGGGCTGGCCTTACTGACTTTTTTTCTTCTCCAGCTCAGCCAGACGTCCAGGATCCCACCCCTTGCAAAAGACCAGGCCGTGGAAGCCATGTTCCCACCAGCCAGGGGGAAGGTGAGCTGTGCCTCCCCCTCTGCTTCATCAGCATAGTCACTGCCACCAGCAGCTCCTTCCTCAGACTGAGCCCTCTTGATCAATGTGGGGAGTTTTCCTTCTTAGACAGTGCAATGTAGAGAGCTTAGCCTCTGGAGTCACATGGGCTTCCTTCAGTTACATAAACACTCTGGCTCCAGTTTTCTTTTCTGTAAAATGGGTCAGTGAGAGTGCCTATCACAGCGAGTTGTGAAGATTCAATGAAAAACACCCTGTGAAGTCCTTTGTGCAGTATCTGGTTACTCGTTTAGCACTGTGTTAAGTTGTTGCTCTTATTACCGTAGTAGTTGCCCATTGTTTCTGTCTGTGAGCATTATTGTGCACCTACTGCTGTACACTCCAGGTGCTGTTTTCTGTGCTGGGAGATCAACTCTTACCTGTAGGAGATTACAACCTGATTAGAGAGATAGTTGTGTAAGGAACTTCTCATAATAAATTCTGAACTGTTCCTATGAACGGGTATAATGGAAGGTCAGTTATTGAATTTGTAGCATTATGGAGGGTGATTAGAAGAGACTGAGTTGTTTTGTCTTTTTTTTTTTTTGACGGAGTCTCACTCTGTTGCCAGGCTGGAGTGTAGTGGCGCGATCTCAGCTCACTGCATCCTCTGCCTCCCGGGTTCAAGTGATTATCCTGCCTCAGCCTCCCAAGTAGCTGGGACTACAGGCGAGTGCCACCACGCCCAGCTAATTTTTGTACTTTTAGTAGAGACGGGGTTTCACCATGTTGGCCAGAATGGTCTCCATCTCTTGACCTCGTGATCCACCCACCTCAGCCTCCCAGAGTACTGGCATTACAGGCGTGAGCCACTGTGCCCAGCCTGTGTTTTGTCTTTTTTTAGACGGAGTCTCACACTGTTGCCCAGGCTGGAATGCAGTGGCATGATCATGGCTCATGGCAGCCTTGACCTTCCCAGGCTCAGGTGATCCTCCCACCTCAGCCTCCCAAGTAGTTGGGACCACAGGTACATGCCACCACGCCTGGTTACTTTTGTATTTTTTGTAGAGACAGGGTTACACCATGTTGCCCAGGTTGTTCTTGAACTCTTGGCTTGAGCCATCCACCAGCCTCAGCCTCCCAAAGTGCTGGGAATCCAGGTGTGAGCCACCGCGCCCAGCCTAGAAGAGACTGAGTTTGAAAGAAAGGAGAGGACCAGTGGCTCATGCCTGGAATCCCAGCACTTTGGGAGGCTGAGGGGGGTGGATTGCCTGAGGTCAGGAGTTTGAGACCAGCCTGGCCAACATATAGTGAAACTCCATCTCTACTAAAAATACAAAAATTAGCTGGGTATAGTGGCGCATGCCTATAATCCCATCTACTTGGGAAGCTGAGGCAGGAGAATTGCTTGAACCGAGGAGGTGGAGGTTGCAGTGAGCCGAGATCGCGCCATTGCACTCTAGCCTGGGCAACAAGAGCGAAACTGTCTCAAAAAACAAAAACGAAAACAAAAACCCAAACAAACAAAAAATGGAACTTTTAAGCAACATTTGGTGCCCATCTGTCAATGTACAAGTCCTAGCTGTTGATGGGTTCTTGGAAACTGCAACTTTAAGGGAAACTATGTATATCAAAACCGTTTTTTTTCCATCAGTGTTACAGTGAAACAAAGTTATTCAAGGACCTGCTGCTGTACATACTTTTGCTAAAAATCAGTTTCCAAGAACCTATTGTGGATGTTAGGAGAGGAGTTACCATGCCACAATGACTCTGGGAGATGAAGCCATTTTATTCCCATGCTTGTTAACCTTGTGCAGGTGCGGGAATGCAGATGGCTGAGTAGGTCAGATTGAGGACATGGCAGCGCAGCTCTGGTAAAAGAGTGACACTCTGGATAATGGTGAGAAAGGGCCTGCAACCGTAGCAGTGGAACTCAGGTTTGATAGGCAGGAAAGAAAGTCCGTATAATTTGGGAGGTTCTGGTGCCTGCCTGCAGAGGGGAGCTACGTGAAGCTTCTCAGGATGGTCTCAGGATGGGGGTGGGCATTTCCTGTTACTGACCACTTATAGGACAGCGAACGTTTGCCCTTTCCCTGCACACATCCCCTCTGAACCCATGCAGTGTCTTGTGAGAGCAAGGAGTGTGTAGACAGCCGCTGGGCCCCTTTGCCCAGAGGGCTGCAGTGGTGTGGGAGGGAGAGTGTGGCAGCTTCAGTGCTCAGCCCACTGGAGGGGGCAGTCACTTGCAGATGTAATGTCCCCTGTGCTCACTGTGCTGTGTCCACTGTTGCCCACTCTGGATATGCTCCCCAGGCGTCTGCGCCTTGGTCTGTACCTTTTATATTCTCCAGCAACGGGCTCCCCTGGTCTCTGGCATCTGCTTGGCTTGTGGCAATGGGATGAAGAGGGTTGGAGGACAGGGGACAGGGCGCCGGAGGCCTGGGGAAAACTGAGGTTGGGTTTCTCTTCCCACGGCTCCCTCCCCACTGGGCTGTGGGATGGGTGTGGCTGCATCCTGTTCAGCCGCAGCTGGTCTTGCTCCCCTTCCAGCAGCCTTCTGGGCTCCAGCAGCCCTCCCCACCTTACCCCTTCAGACCTAGCAGGCCCTGGTTCCCCAGGGTGGCCAGGACCTGCGAGCTTCCACATTTCTTGTTCATGTTCATTGAGACTATTCATCCCTTTGTAAATAGTCTGCACATTAACCAACCCCCCAGTGACCTCATCTCTTTCCTAAGGAACCTGGGGCAGAAGCAATAGGTTATTTTTATAGAGCAGCGGTCAGCAAACTGCCCTGGACCGCTTGGTAAAGTTTCCCTGAAACACAGCTGTGCCCATTCGCTTACTTGTCCACGGCTGCTTTTGTGCTCCAACACAAAGGCTGTTCCTCAGATTGTTGATTTGCTGTTCCTCTAATCAACAGCAGATTTGAGGAACTGGAACAGAGACCAGAGGGCCTGAAAAGCCTAAAATATTTACCATCTGGCCCTTTAGAGATTAATTGTGTCGACCCCGTGGTATGGAAGCCAGCACATGTCTGGCCTGAGGGCCATCAGGCCTGAAAGGAGCCCTGAATATATTCCTTATGAATTGGGTGCCCTTGGCCCACACTCTACCTCCCAAACCTTGGTTTCCTCAGCTGTGGAATAATCATTGAGCGTAAGTTATTTTAAGAATTGCAGTTACCTTTATCAGCTACTTTTCCAGGAGCTGCTCTCGTTTGAGGATGTGGCGATGTACTTCACCAGAGAGGAGTGGGGCCACCTCAACTGGGGTCAGAAGGACCTCTACCGAGATGTGATGTTGGAGAACTACAGGAACATGGTCTTGCTGGGTAGGACACGGCTTGAAGATTGGGCTTTGTCTGTGTTCTGAGTGTCTGTGCAAGCCCTTAGTCCCTTATCTGCAATTCCAGAATCAGAAAAAGCGGTGAAAACCGAAAGGTTTTTTTATAACTCGTGTGGCTACAAGCCCTGACCAGACATCACCACAGTGAAACCTGACTTCATCCTATAGGAAACCATTTATTGTCTTTATTTTTCCAACTTGGTGTGCATATCTGTATACCCAACTTCAGAAATAACAGTGTAGGCCAGGTGCGGTGGCTCACACCTGTACACCTCAGCCTCCCAAAGTGCTGGGATTACAGGTGTGAGCCACTGCACCCAGCTGAGAGTGCTTCTTTACTATATCACTGCCTTCTTTTATGGATTTTACTAGTTCTAAAAATAATTTTCATTACAGAAATTTTGGAAAATACATCAGTAAATAGAGTAGATAATAAAAATCACCTGCAGGCCTACTTTCCAGAAGTAACTCTTGTTATTAACATTTTGGTTTACTTTTTCCCAGTCCGTCTATGTGTCTATTACAGGGAAAGAATCCCTTATCCAAAATGCTGGGGACCAAAAGTGTTTTGGATTTCGGATTTTTCTTTTTTGGATTTTGGAATACTCATAAATATATAATAAGATAATTTGAGGATCTGACAAGAAATTCACTTATGTTTCATATACACCTTAGACATGTAGCTTCTTCAAGCTACGCTTGATTTAATTGTTCCCTTTTGATATTCAGTTTATTTCCAGTTTGATGCTGCAATACCACTGTGCTGAACGTCTCTGGCACATTCATCTTGGTTGCAATTGTACTTTAGGCTATATTTCTAAGAGCGAAATGACCACAGCCAAAGGTATGAACATTGTTCAGGCTTTCAATAAAGACTGCCAGATATTTACAAAGATTGTGCCAATCTCTGTTTTTCCCTGGGGAAGGCTGAATTAACTGTGTGTTGTGCACCTGCGTTTTGACTGCCACTGGTCACGTGAGGTCAGGTGTGGAACTCTCCACTTTTATCAGGTTAGTGCTCAGAAAGTTTCGGATTTGGGAGCATTTTGGATTAGGGATGTTCAAACTGTATTAATTACTTATACACACACACACATAACATACACACTACATAGTTTTTTAAAACAAAATTTGGGGTCAGGCATGGTGGCTCATGCCTGTAATCCCAGCACTTTGGGAGGGAGGTCAAGGTGGGCGGATCACCTGAGGTCGGGAGTTCGAGACCAGCCTGAGCAACATGGAGAAACCCTGTCTCTACTAAAAATTCAAAATTAGTCAGGCGTGGTGGCACATGCCTGTAATCTCAGCTATTCCGGAGGCTGAGGCAGGAGAGAACACTTGAACCCGGGAGGCGGAGGTTGTGGTGAGCCAAGATTGTGCCATTGCCCTCCAGCCTGGGCAACAAGAGCAAAACTCTGTCTCAAAAATAAAAAAAATTTGGATCATGCTATATATGAGTTTTGTATTCTGCTTTAAAATACATAGGCAGTGTTTTCCTATTTTAATAAATAGTTGGGCTGGGCACGGTGGCTCACGCCTGTAATCCCAGCACTTTGGGAGGCCGAGACAGGTGGATCACCTGAGGTCAGGAGTTCGAGACCAGTTGGCCAACATGGTGAAACCTCGTCTCTATTAAAAATGTAAAAATTAGCTGGGCGTGGTGGCCACATGCCTGTAATTCCAGCTACTTGGGAGGCCGAGGCAAGAGAATCACTTGAACCCGGGAGGCGGAGGTTGCAGTGAGCAGAGATGGTGCCAGTGTACTCCAGCCTGGATGACAGGAGTGAAACTCCGTCTCAAAAATAAATAAATAAATAAAAATAAAAATACAAAAATTAGCCGGGTGGGGGCGACAGAGCAGAGACTCCATCTCAAAATAAATAAATAAATAAATTTATAAATAAATAAATAGTTGGCTAAGTACAGTGGCTCAAGCCTATAATCCCAGCACTTTGGGAGGCCAAGGCGGGTGGATCACCTGAGGTCAGGAGTTCGAGACCAGCCTGGCCAACATGGTGAAACCCCATCTCTAATAAAAATACAAAACTTAGCAAAGCGTGGGGGCGCTGTGCCTGTAGTTCCAGCTACTTGGGAGGCTGAGGCAGAAGAATTACTTGATCCTGGGAGGCAGAGGTTGCAGTGCGCCAAGACTGTCACTCCAGCCTGGGTGACAGAGCAAGACTCTGTCTCAAAAATAAAAAAAATAAACAATTGAATACAAGGATTTTTAATATCTGCCTAATACTTATGCCTTCATCGCATTAATGTGCTACGCTTGATTTAATTGTTCCCTTTTGATATTCAGTTTATTTCCAGTTTGATGCTGCAATACCACTGTGCTGAACGTCTCTGGCACATTCATCTTGGTTGCAATTGTACTTTAGGCTATATTTCTAAGAGTGAAATGACCACAGCCAAAGGTATGAACATTGTTCAGGCTTTCAATAAAGACTGCCAGATATTTACAAAGATTGTGCCAATCTCTATTCTCACCACCGCTTTTGATTATTGTCCTTATCTCTGCTTGCCACTGAGCCCCGGGCCATGTCTCTGTAACTCACTAACGGCCACATCCCATTTACTTCCCCATGAGTAGGATTTCAGTTTCCCAAACCTGAGATGATCTGTCAGCTGGAGAACTGGGACGAGCAGTGGATCCTGGATCTACCGAGAACTGGGAATAGGAAGGCTTCCGGTAGTGCTTGCCCAGGTGGGTGAGGAAGAGACCCAGGCGAGTGGAATCAGGAAGAGGAAGGGAAGGCATGTTAGTGAAGCCCCTTCTGTGTGCCAGACGCTGAGCCAGGTGCTGGGCATATATTATCCCACTTCTTCATCCCTACTGCCCTGTGAAGTGGGAGGAAGATCGGCGTCCCCATTTCCCAGATGAAGAAACTAAGATTAAGAAATCTTGGCTGGACGCGGTGGCGCATTCCTGTAATCCTACTTTGGGAGGCCAAGTTGGGCGGATCACCTGAGGCCAGGACTAGACCAGCCTGGCCAACATGGTGAAACCCCGTCTCTACTGAAAATATAAAAATTAGCCCCGCGTAGTGGCGTGTGCCTGTAATCCCAGCTACCTGGGAGGCTGAGGCAGGAGAATCACCGGAACCTGGGAGGCAGAGGCTGCAGTGAGCCGAGATCGCGTCACTGCACTCCAGCCTGGGTGACAGAGCAAGACTGTCTCAATTAAAAAATATATATATATATCACACAGGCCTGGTATGGGGGCTCACGCCGGTAATCCCAGCACTTTGGGAGGCAGAGGCAGGAGGATCACTTGAGCCCAGGCGTTCAGGATCACCCTGGGTGATATGGTGAAACCCCATCTCTACAAAAAATACAAATTTAAGCCGGGTGTGGTGGCGCATGCCTGTAGTCCCAGCTACTCAGGAGGCTGAGGTGTGAGGACTGCTTGAGCCTGGGAGGCAGAGGTTGCAGTGAGCTGAGATTACATGACTGTACTCCAGCCTGGGTGACAGAGCAAGACTGTCTGAAAAAAGAACTCTCACAGTTGGGAGGTGGACACTGGGGTTTGACTTCAAGTCTAGAATGCTTATCCTCTCTCTCCTGCAGGAAAAAGTGCTGCTCTGACGCAGATGCTCTAGTGTTTTCTAAGTGACAGCTCTTAGGGCACCCTGGATGCCCCTTGATTCCACCCTCATTACTTGTCCTCTCTCGGTGCTGCCTCTTGTTCCCTTGCTTTGTTTTGTTTTCATATTACTCCCGTATTTCCTGACATATCTGCATTTTTCTACTTACTGTGTCCCGATGCAGCTGCTCCTGTTTTTCACATCCAAGGTTTCTCCTCCATGGCACTACTGACGTTTTGGGCTGACGAATTCTTTGGGGACAGGATGGGGCATGTCCTGTGCATTTTAGGATGTTGAGTAGCAGCCCTGGCCTGCATCCACTAGATGCCAGTTGAACCTCCCCAGGTGTGACAACCAGAAATGTCTCCAGACATTGTGTCATTTACATCTTTTCTTGTTATTTGGCTAGGTTCTGAAGCCAGACACAAGATGAAAAAGCTAACTCCAAAACAGAAATTTTCTGAAGATTTAGAGTCATATAAGATATCAGTGGTAATGCAGGAATCAGCTGAGAAACTTTCAGAAAAGTTACATAAGTGTAAAGAATTTGTGGACAGTTGCAGGCTTACTTTCCCTACTAGTGGTGATGAATACAGCAGGGGCTTCCTTCAAAACCTTAACCTTATTCAAGATCAGAATGCGCAAACAAGGTGGAAGCAGGGCAGATATGATGAGGATGGCAAACCCTTCAATCAAAGATCTTTGCTTTTGGGGCATGAGCGAATTCTCACAAGAGCAAAGTCTTATGAATGCAGTGAATGTGGAAAAGTCATTAGGCGTAAGGCATGGTTTGATCAACATCAAAGAATTCACTTTTTAGAGAATCCTTTTGAGTGTAAGGTCTGTGGGCAAGCCTTCAGACAGCGGTCAGCTCTTACGGTCCATAAACAGTGTCACCTGCAAAACAAGCCATACAGATGTCATGACTGTGGAAAGTGTTTTCGGCAGCTCGCGTATCTTGTTGAACATAAGAGGATTCACACCAAAGAAAAACCTTATAAATGTAGCAAATGTGAAAAAACGTTTAGTCAGAATTCAACCCTTATTCGACATCAGGTGATCCATAGTGGAGAAAAACGCCATAAATGCCTTGAGTGTGGAAAAGCCTTTGGCCGGCATTCAACCCTTCTATGTCATCAACAGATTCACAGTAAACCGAACACCCATAAATGCAGTGAATGTGGACAGTCCTTTGGTAGGAATGTGGATCTCATTCAGCATCAAAGAATCCATACAAAGGAGGAATTCTTTCAATGTGGAGAATGTGGGAAAACGTTTAGTTTTAAGAGGAATCTTTTTCGACATCAGGTCATTCACACTGGAAGCCAACCCTACCAATGTGTCATATGTGGAAAATCTTTCAAGTGGCACACAAGCTTTATTAAGCACCAGGGCACTCACAAAGGACAGATATCCACATGATGTTAATTGGAAAGCAGTCATTGGAGAACTAGAACTTATAAACCTCTACTTCAAGTGTGTATCACGTAATTGTTTCCATGAAAAGCAATAAATGTAACAAAGGGTTTTTCTATGGGAGCCATCTTTGTGTAGCCAATCTGTAGTGAAGA